CCGCGGGCCGGCGAGCGCGTCGCCACCATGGTAAGTGGGGCGCGCGAGGGGCTGGGGACCCGGGCTGGACTCGGGGGGTGGGGAGGGGTGGGGCGGGTCGCCAAGGTCTTGTTTTCGGGCGTCCTTGGCAAAGCTGCTGTCCCGCTGGCCGAGGCTCCCGTCTGAGAGATGGGCGGGGGTGGCAAGGTGCGGCGTGCGCCCAGGTGTCCCCTGCTCCCGGTCACCGAGGCACCGGATCGGGGACCGACCCCGATGCTCCGCTGGAGGGGCAGGCGGCAGGCTACCTTGCTCTCCCCAACCCCTGCAAACGCGCTTTCCAGGGAGCAGCGCGCGGGACCCCTGCGCCACGGCTGGGTGGGGCAGGCGTCCTTGGCGCCGGCGTCTGACCTCGGCCTCCGCCCCCCGGCCCAGCCGCTCCCGGCAGGCCTCAGGGAGGGGCCAGGAGGAGACGCGCCTCCCACCCCGCCCCCCAGGTAGCTCCGGGACCTCCCGCAGCTTTGGGGAACCCTCGCCTTCACCCCTGCTTTCCTGACACAAATTCCGTGGGGATGCAACCTCGTTTGCCCCTCTGACTTCCCCATGAGATCTCTCGCTTCCTCCCACACCTCCTTTATCCCCCAACCCCCTGCCGGTCCACCAGGCTGCAGCTGCGGGTCTGCGGGTAGGGGACATTCCTAGGTCTTGACCGCCAGAGCACCCGGTCCAGTCCCGGCCACAGCCTTTGGCCCAAGTGAGGGCTGGCCTGGGGACAAGCCGAAATCAGGGCCCTGGCTGTATCCAGAAAGAGAACTGAGACCCGTTGCCTCCCACTGGGCCACCCCCCGACCCCAACCACATAGGAACAGATTGGGCCTGGCTGTCCTCGGGAGGGAGCGGACGCAGGAGGCCATCCTGGGCGCGGTTATCAGCCTCCTCCCAGGGCCCTCCCAGGCAGGGCTTCTCTACCGGCTGGCAGCGTGTGGTGTGCATGTGCCAGACTGTGAATGAATGCGGCCAGCCTGCCTCTGCCACCGCCTCTAGAGCTAGCATAGCGACTCGGAGTCCCCATGAGGCAGGTTTCCTCTATTTCTTCCTGACCTGGGGGGCAGCAGGAGGGATTCCAGGCCTGGTGGACCGCAGTCTAGGGCAGCCTGGTTGCAAGTGTCCTTGGGAGAAACAGGCATGGAGGGCTGGGCAGACATATATGCAATACATACACAGCAGTGTGTGCCCATGGAGGGGAACCCGTGACCCCTGGCTTAGGACAACCTGCTGAGGTAGAAAGGACCTTGCCCAGGGAGTTGAGATTGCTTCTCACTGTGGGATCTTGGATAACTCACCTCGCCTTCCGAGGCCTCAGTTTCCCGATCTGTAAAATGGCGTGAGGGTAATTACTGTCCTGTTTGCCCCCACGAGGCTATTGTGGAGATGAAATGAGATAATGAAATAGAAGGGCTGAGAAAAAACTGTAGACTGCGGTGCAGCCGTGAAGCACTATATGGTGATACTAAGCACCACTTCCGCAGGCTTTAGCCCCTGTCTCTGCCTCAAGTGTCTGTCACAGAGGGGATGGGGTGGGCCAGCCTCTCCCAGCCCCTCTCTGGGCCCCCCTTGCCTACTACCCCCCCCTTTTGGAGCTGGGACATTCCAGTCCCATTCCTTAGGGGCAGCTGCAGACACGCCCCTTAGCAGAGCTGATCCCCCAGCAGGTGGTGGGACCTTTCCCTGGGGCCAGGGCTCAGGAGGGGCTGACTGTAGCCAGGGCAGGCAGCACTCCTGCCCATGTGGGGACTGGAATGTCCCACCCCAGAGGAGATGCAAGGTGGGATCCGAGAGGACTTCTAATCCTGGAGCCTGTGTGCTTTCTCCCCTGCGGCTGAACGTGACCTTAGGCGTGTTACTTCACTTTCTGAACCTCAGTTTCCTCTTGTGAAGTGGGGGATGACAGAACTCATCTCCTGTGTGTCTTGTGAGGATGTGATAGTGCCCTTTGGCGTGACCCAAAAGGGCACCAACAGGCTCTGGGACGCCCCCCTCAAAGAAAGCGCGTCCTCTCCTTCTTTGCTTCCTGGCCAGGGCAGCTGTGTCTTCCATCTCCACCAAGGATTGGTCCGAAAGCAATTCCTCTCCGTGTTCAGAGATTCCAGTGCTGCCTGCTAATCTTGGGGACTGGAGAGGGGTGAGGGGACTGGTGGCGGGGAGCAGGAGTGAAGAGGCCTTACTGGGGCTAGCCAGGACCTGTGGAGAATGTGGCTTGAATGTCCCAGCCCAAATCTAGCCAGCTGTGTGGCTGGGGGTTTGCCGCTCCCAGCTCAGGGAAGCCCAGGCACTTGGCTTGTCCCCTACCCTTCTCTCCACGACCCGTGCAGGGTCCCCGGCTTTTTGCTCTGATGTTCCAGTGAGGCTGCAAGGCACTTGCTGTCCTCCCTCCCTCCTCCCCCACCAAATCCCCTCCGCCTGCACAGCTGCCCTGCCCAGCTGCCCTGCCCGGAGCAGGCAATCCCTGGGCTTCCAAGCAACAGGAAGGAAGGAATGTATGTGTTGGGGGAGGGGGTGGAGGTAGGATGGACCCCTTTAGGAAAAGAGACTGTCCCCACTCTGTGACATACGCAGGGAGGAGTGTCCTGAAAGCTGGGGGCCCCCGCCCTGCTGGGGGAGCTGATAATCCAGTCAGTCAGCCAGGAGGGGCACAGTGGGGACGGTGGGGGGCCTAAGGAGAGACAAAGGGAAGGGGCTGTCTGCTGCTCCTTCACTAGCCTGGGGGCTGGGAAGGACACTAGGTCATCATGCCACTGGGCTGCTCCTGCTTTGTCAGTGTGTCCTGTGGGTGACCTTGTGCACAGCTGTATGATTGTGTTTGCTGCTGGACGTGACCGTCTGCACCGTGTCCTCTAACATGGGCTCTCTGTGCTGCTGGGTGGGGCTGACATGTGGCACACCGTGGCGTGTGTGGTTGTATGCGCTGTTGCGGCCGGTGGCTACCTCTAGCTCAGGGACTTTCCCTGGACCTGCGATGCCTCGTGGGGAACCTGGGGGTCGGTTATCTCCTCGAGACAGGAAGTGAGCATCTGCCCACCGGAAGCTGAGGCGGTGTGCATTTGGGGTGAGGTGGGCGTATTTGGCACTGCTGCCAACGTCCCCGCCCCCAGGGCCACACAGGGCTTACATTTCATAAGCCCTTTCCCCTCCATCTCTGACTGTCAGTAATCCTTTGAGGAAAGCCGGGCAGGCGGGGTCTTTCCCACTTCATTTTTTTTTCCTTTTTAAAAATAAATAGAGATGGGGTCTCGCTATGTTGCTAAGGGTGGTTTCAAACTCCTGGGGTCAAGTGATCCTCCTGCCTCAGCCTCCCAAAGTGCTGGGATTACAGGTGTGAGCCACCATGCCTGGCCCTTTCCCGCTTCAGAGATGCAGAAACTGAGGCATGGCAAAAGGCGGAGCATTTGTGTCTGGGGTCCCCTGGAGAGAGTGAGGGCAGGCTGGAGAGCAGGTCTCTGCTGTCCCCTCCCCAAGAAGCAGCAACAGGAGTTGAGCGTGCTTGTGGACAAACCACATCTCTGGCTGGATGGGCTTGTCGTGGCAAGGAGGTATCAGATGAGGAGGCAGGATGCTTCCATTCTAATACTTTTGGCTGTAGGGACCAATCCTAGGTCCCACTAGACATTGGGCAGCCATGACCAGCTACGACCTTGGGCAAGTCACTTCACCTTTCTGAGCCCCACTGACCTTTAAGAAGGGTCAATAGCTGGGCACAGTGTCACGCACCTGTGTTTTTAGCTACTCAGGAGGCTGAAGTGGGAAGATGGCTTGATCCTAGGAGTTCGAGGCTGCAGTGGGCCATGGTTGCACTACTGTAGTCCAGCCTGGGTGACAGAGTGAAGAGCAAGACCCTGTCTCAAAAAAAAAAAAAAAAAAAAAGAAGGGACAATAACTCTGTCACAGGACTCAGCAGGACCCGTATGCAGGGCCAAGTCGCTGTAGGAACCCATCCCCTGTGATTCCTTACCTGGATGCATCTCCTATGTAGCCTGCAACGTGCGTTCTCAGGGGCTGGGCTGGGTGGGGTGTGCAAACCCGGATTCGCCCCATCCTGGGTTTGGGGGTTGGTTGGGGGAGAGCTGAGGTCATTTTTGCACAGGGTGAGGTGAGGCTGTGGGGTTGGGGCAGGTCCCCCTCCCGGAGAGCTTTGTCTTCCACAAACACAAAACCTGGAAATGGTTGAGGAAGATGGAACCTCCTAACGACCATTGTTCGGGGGCAGGAGTGGGTGCCCGGAAGCATGGGTGGTAGTAGGGGACCCACAGCTGCAGCTGGCCTGCTGGGCTTCTGTTCGAGAATGGGAGCAGCTGCTCAGGGGTGGGAGGCAGAGAAGGTGGCATTTGTTCACTCGGCCAGACCTTTCTGCACGCCCGCTCCATGCTGGGCACTGGGCTGTGCAGAGGATCCCCAGGGGACTAGGTACCAGCCCTGCCTCCAGAGTGTGTGGCCCAGCACAGGTGGAAGGTGGTCCGTCAGCCTAGTCCCTTGGTGATGTTTGTGTGCCTGGCTGAGCTCGGCTCCAGCCAGCCTGTTGACCCTGGCTGTGGCCCAGGCCCTGAACTGGGTGCTCTGTCATGTTATCCCACCCCATCCTCCCAGCATCCCAGTGATAAGTGTTATTGTCGCCAGGGTGTGTGTGCGGAAGTCCAGGCTCACTGAGGTTAGTGGCTTGGCCGGGGTCACACACCGATTGGTTCCGCCAGGGTTAGGATTTGGGACCCACCCTGCCGGGTGGTGGGCTTTGGAATAAGAGCATATACAGGGGCTGGAGTGAGTCCAGCTGCCCCTTCCCTCCTCCACCCACCACTGCCCAGACGGGAACACCTGTCCCGGAAACTGTGGCCATTGTTCACGTCATCCTTCCTCCTTTTGGGCCCTTCCTGTTTGTATCCCTCCCACTGTAGCCCCCAACCCTCCCCCCCATGCCAGATGTTTCCCTTGGGGAGCTTTGCCCTTTGCAGGAAGAGGGCCTGCAGGGGTTACCCCTCTCCCATGGGAAGGAGGGTCTCACTGGCCTTGGGTCTCTGTGCCTTCTCCCCACCCCACAGATTTGGTGGGGAACATGGCAGGAGGGTAAGCAAGGTCAGGTTCAGCCAGGCTGAGTTTTCTTTTTTTTTTTTTTTTGAGATGGAGTCTCCCTCTGTCGCCCATGCTGGAGTGCAGTGGTGCGATCTCGGCTCACTGCAAGCTCTGCCTCCCAGGTTCATGCCATTCTCCAGCCTCAGCCTCCCGAGTAGCTGGGACTACAGGCGCCCACCACCATGCCCGGCTAGTTTTTGTATTTTTAGTAGAGATGGGGTTTCACAGTGTTAGCCAGGATGGTCTGCGTTTCCTGACCTTGTGATCTGCCTGCCTTAGCCTCCCAAAGTGCTGGGATTACAGGCGTGAGCCACCGCGCCCGGCCAAGTTTGTCTTCCTTAGCCCTGTGCGGGCCCAGTGCTGGGAGGACGGCTCCTGTCCTGCTGCTTCCAGGCCTATCCCCTCCCGGTACTTCTGAATCCCACACAGGCCCCGAGGTGGAGCTGGCCCTTCGGTGCTCGGCTGGGGCACCATTGCTCTTCCTTAGACTCAGTCCAGCAAGTGACAGATGGGCAGGTGGCTTTGGGGCTTGTACTTCTTTCTCTTGCCAGTCTAGGGATCCTGTCCCGGGGTTCTCTCTTGGACCCACATCTGCCTTACCTGGGCCTGGGCAAGGTTGTGGGGAGCTACAGGGAGCAAGTACCTTGTTTTCAGGCCCCAGGGAAGTTGGGCAGCCAGTGCTCACCTGCCCCTAATGGAGCCTCCCAATTCCCAGAAGCAGCTGCCTGTACCCTGTTGAAACTTCATGGCCACAGCCCCAGGCCCTGCTGGCATTGCCATGGGCAGCGTGGGCAGCCTGTTGGAACGGCAGGACTTCTCCCCTGAAGAGCTGCGGGCGGCACTTGCCGGGTCTCGGGGCTCCCGCCAGCCTGATGGGCTCCTCCGGAAGGGCTTGGGCCAGCGTGAGTTCCTCAGCTACCTGCACCTCCCCAAGAAGGACAGCAAGAGCACCAAGAACACCAAGCGGGCCCCTCGGAACGAGCCTGCCGACTATGCCACCCTCTACTACCGGGAACATTCTCGCGCGGGTGACTTCAGCAAGACCTCGCTGCCAGAACGGGGTCGCTTTGACAAGGTGCACCTTTGCCCATGCCCCTTACAAGGTGTCACCTGCCCTCTCTGCCCTCTCTTCCTGGCAGTGCCGCATTCGCCCCTCAGTGTTCAAGCCTACGGCGGGCAACGGGAAAGGCTTCCTATCCATGCAAAGTCTGGCGTCCCACAAAGGCCAGAAGCTGTGGCGCAGCAATGGCAGCCTGCACACGCTGGCCTGCCACCCGCCCCTGAGCCCCGGGCCCCGGGCCAGCCAGGCCCGGGCACAGCTGCTGCACGCCCTCAGCCTAGATGAGGGCGGCCCTGAGCCCGAGCCCAGCCTGTCCGACTCCTCCAGTGGGGGTAGTTTTGGTCGCAGTCCTGGTACTGGCCCTAGCCCCTTCAGCTCCTCCCTTGGCCACCTTAACCACCTCGGGGGCTCCCTGGACCGGGCCTCTCAAGGACCCAAGGAGGCTGGGCCACCAGCTGTGCTGAGCTGCCTGCCCGAGCCACCACCCCCCTACGAGTTCTCCTGCTCCTCTGCCGAGGAAATGGGAGCCGTGCTGCCCGAGACCTGTGAGGAGCTCAAGAGGGGCCTTGGCGATGAGGACGGCTCCAACCCCTTCACGCAGGTGAGGGAGCCCCTGCCCTGGAGTCCTGTTCTGCCACGGTGGATGCATCTCTTCCCCTTGACAGGTGCTGGAGGAGCGCCAGCGGCTGTGGCTGGCTGAGCTGAAGCGCCTGTATGTGGAGCGGCTGCACGAGGTGACCCAGAAGGCTGAGCGCAGCGAGCGCAACCTCCAGCTGCAGCTGTTTATGGCTCAGCAGGAGCAGCGGCGCCTGCGCAAGGAGCTGCGGGCTCAGCAGGGCCTGGCTCCGGAGCCTCGGGCCCCCGGCACCCTCCCAGAGGCTGACCCCAGTGCACGACCAGAGGAGGAAGCCCGATGGGAGGTGAGAGATGACACAGGGCTCCGAGACTCTCCCCTACTTTGCTTGCGTCCTCCCCATCCCCCAGGTGTGCCAGAAGACAGCAGAGATTAGCCTCTTGAAGCAGCAGCTGCGTGAAGCCCAGGCGGAACTGGCCCAGAAGCTGGCGGAGATCTTCAGTCTGAAGACACAACTTCGGGGCAGCCGGGCACAAGCCCAGGCTCAGGACGCAGAGCTGGTCCGGCTGCGCGAGGCTGTGCGCAGCCTGCAGGAGCAGGCCCCTCGGGAGGAAGCCCCAGGCAGCTGTGAGACTGATGACTGCAAGAGCAGGGGCCTGCTAGGGGAGGCAGGAGGCAGCGAGGCCAGAGACAGTGCTGAGCAGCTGCGGGCTGAGCTGCTGCAGGAGCGACTTCGGGGCCAGGAGCAGGCGCTGCGCTTTGAGCAGGAGCGGCGGACTTGGCAGGAGGAGAAGGAGCGCGTGCTGCGCTACCAGCGGGAGATCCAGGGAGGGTACATGGACATGTACCGCCGCAACCAGGCACTGGAGCAGGAACTGCGGGCACTGCGGGAGCCCCCCACACCCTGGAGTCCCCGGCTCGAGTCCTCCAAGATCTGAGGCCAGCAGAGCGAGCTGACAGCAGCAACACTGTCAGAAGGTGCCCTGAGACGGCCGGCTCAGCCTTCCCTTGCACTGGTTGGGGTGGAACCTGCAGAGGCCAGCCCGGGGCTGGGGAGGCGCAAGGAGAGGAGGGATCCAGTGGGGCCGTGGGCTGGGTAGGGTGCCTTGGCAGGAGCCAGGACAAGGCCCTCCTGGCAGAGGAGCACCTAGGCAGGGCCCAGCCCTGCTTCCTGGAGTGGATGTGGCCCAGAGAAGGAGGCTGGGGGATCACCAGCCCCAAGGTCCCGAAGGGCAGGTCAGAGGGAGAGAGGCTGGAGACCTGGGCTGGGGCCTTCCTCCAGGGAAGGAGGCTGGGGTGGGAACACTGGCCTCCCCCAGAATAAAACCATGTTTTCTACCAGAGGCTCAGAATACGCTGAGCCTGTGACCAGAGGATGATGGATGGTCGGGATTGAGGCTGTTGACCTGGGCAGTAGCTCCTCCCATGGCCAGTGGTCAGTGGGAGGGTGTGCCCTGCGCCTGTCTGCATGGCCACTGGGCATGTGTGTTGGGAGCAGAGGAGTCCTACTCCTTGCCTCAGCCCCACACGGTTCCTTAGCTGCCGTGTGGGCTGAAATTCCTTTCTTTAGCACCAGTGGAGTTTTCAGAAGGAACAACACCAGGGAATGCCAAAAAAACAAAGGGCAAGTCAACCAAGGCATTTTGAGAACATGAAATGTCTTCTTGGTGGGAAGGCTGGGCCCCAGGAGTATCCACAGGCTCAGGCCATGCCCCTCCCCGCACCCACCTCCTGTCTCCCTCCCTCCCTCCATAGGAGTGGGGGGCCCCTAGAAGTGCTCTGCCTCATTCCCTGTTCGTAGGAAGGTGCAGGAGAGGAGGTGGGCAAGCTTATGGGTTTCTTGGTAAAGAGCCTTTACCACAGCAAGGAATGGGAACATTTCCCCATCAGCAACGGGGCTCTAGGGCATTATTAAGTAGGGGTGAAATATGATTGATTTGCATTCTGGAAAGCTCTCCCAGGAGGAAGCATTCCCCACCCCACCTTGCCTCTGTCCTGCGCTGGGCTCCAGGACGGTCAGTCCTCCCGGATCCCTGCTCTCAGCTAAGGCTGGTCCCTAAAACCCACACCTGCCTTTGGTCTCTCAGAGGCCTGGCTTGCCCTCTGGGCCTTTGCTCCCCCGCTGGGTGCCCGGCCTGGAACACAGGTTCTGTCTGGCTGTGTGAGTGGCGTCTCTCCCTTCCTTTGAGGGAAGCTCAGCTTTCTTACGCGCTCATCGTTGGACGGGCTGCCATGCATTGCGTGCTTACTGGGCGCCAGGTGCTGTGCTGGGCCCTTGTGAGTGTGGGGGCACAGGCTGAATTAGATGAGCTCCTGCCGCAGGGGGCCCTGCACACTGATGTCAGCTCACCAGTCTCTTCCCTGACAGGGCAGCTCAGGGAACTTCTGAGAAGTTATCTGCAGAGAGCCCCACCTCACTCCCTTTGGCTACCCTGGCCGTGCCTGGCAGCCCCTCAGGCCCCACAGGTGGGTCCTGGTTGTGAAGTGGAGTTAGTGCACATGGATGTCAGGGGACGGGTGTGAGGCATGAGCTGGGGGGGCCCCCTTTTTCAGGGCAGAGAATGAGGCGTGTGCACTGTCTGCTGTGGGGATGGTGTGTTTATGGCCATGTAAGTGGCAGGTGTGTGTAAAGATGTGCTTGTGGGTGGTGGGTGTGTCTGAGGGGGTGTGTTTGGGAGCCTGGCCTCCAAAAGCCAGTGTCTGGGTTGGAGACAGTGCAGGCCCCTTCTTGGCCCCACCCTCTACCCCATTCCTTCCTGTCAGCCCCAGTCTGTCTTGGCACTGGCCAGGCTTGGGTGGAGCCTGTGTCCCAGACAGATCCCCTAGGCCTATCTGAGACCCATACAGGCCCACACCTGAGCTCCTGTCTGCCTGAGGAGGGAAAGGGGGAGTGGCCAGGTCAGGCAGGCCAGTCGTCTACACACCCCCTTGGTACCCATTCCCATTTCACAAACTCCTCCAAACCCCAAACCCCAAACGGAAATCTCTGGGACAATGGCTCCTCCAGAGGGCCCCTCAGAGCCAGGTGCTGGCCAGATGCCTTGATCACAGCCTCCATGGCCAGGGGCCTGTCAAGCCAGGGGCCCACACACCTGGTGCCAGGGTCCACCTTGGTATACCAGCTCGGCAGAACAGTTCCCCACCCAGCGATTAGGGAGCTGGGCTGGCCAGTACAGCCAGTGGGGAGTGGGTGGGAGGCACCAAAACTTGGCAGCTGTGCCAGAAACCAAAGCCAGGCCCAGATGTAGGGGGAGGGCACGAGAGCTGAACCTGAGCCTGGGGCGTCTCGGAGCTGGATCCCCGTCAGCTCATCCAGGCTGGACAAACCAGTTCCTGGGTCCCCCAGCCGGCTGGGTGGCTCTGGGGCCAACCGACCACAGGTGTCACTGATCACAGGTGTCACCGTAGTGGCTACCACCTCAGGGCAGCCCCTCCCTCCAGCTGGCGGGGCCTCAGCTTCCCAGCTGCCCTGGCTTAGCCTTCCCTGCAGCCCCTCCCCAACAGGCTTGGTCCGGGCAGCCTGCTCTGCGGAAGGTGGCAGCCTCCTGGTGCTGGGCTCCCTGCCTCTGGGGCCTCCAGTCCTTCACTCAGTGTCATCCCTTCCAGCAGCTCCCTGGGCCTCTTGGTCCATCCCTTCAGGCTTCTGACACACTAGTGGCCTCGAGTCACTGATAGTGGTGCCTCCTCCTTACCTTGGCAAGCCCTTGTAGCCCTCTGAGCCCTCATCCTGCAGGCAGAGCCCCTCAGTGCTCTGAGAAACCTGCCCTGAACTCACCGCCTCCCCTGCCTGGGCACTCCCTCCTCCCTGCGCCCACAGCCCCCATGCCAATCTCCGTCAGCTCTTTCTGTGCTGCTGTAATTGTTGGTTTGCCTGTCTCCTTTGAGCTGTGGGCATTGCCGGGGTAGGGTGGTGTCTTCACCACAGCTCCAGAAGGCACTGGTGGGATGTGGAGTCAGGAGCAACCAGAGACCCCCCAATACTAGAATGGGTTTGAGCTTGGGGTGGGGTGGATGGGGAAGACTTACTCTGAATGTTCGTTCACCATCCGTGGGCACCAGGTCTGTGCCAAGCACAGGGACTCCAGGGGCAGCTGCCATTCGTTCCAGTGATGTATTTGGGGCCTTCTCAGGTGAGGAAGCCAAGGTGGCCAAGGCCCTCGGTCCCCTGCCCTGATAGGGCTTACCTGTGGGTGGGGGAGGGAGACCACACATGTCAGAGGTAGTGAAGGCCGCTCCAAATAGTGACTGGGGCCAGGCAGGCGGAAAAGAGAACAGAAGAGAATCCAGAAGTGTTCAGACAGAACTAGGGACAACAGAGGGGCCTCCATGGTGGCATGGGTCAGCAGAGCATGGAGCAGGCAGAGGAAGCCTATCTGTGGGGCTGGGTACATTTCTCTGAGACTCACGGAATGTAAGTGTTGAGGTTTCTGCAAAGAGGGCGCAGGCCCTGCAGTGACGGTTCAGATATTGATAACCCATCCCCCTTGGCAGGTGGGGGCTTAGGCATCCATATTGGATTCAGAAAAGAAAAAGAATGATGCTTCTTGCAACAAAAACAAAAGTGATTATGTCACGAGAGGAGAGGCTGGAGGGCCATGGGAGTTCCCAGCTGGCTCACTCATCCGTCCAGGAGGTGGGTCTCATGGTTTCATTTTGCTTTGGGCTTACTTAGAGTTTTGGCAAATGCAGAGTTATGTAACGAACCCAACAATGAAGATACAGTTCTGTCACCCCCCCAGCATTCTCCTGTGGCCCTCTAGTCCACCCCCCGCCCCACCCCAGCCCCTGGCAACCACTGATCTGCTTTCACAATAACCGTATGGGGTTTTTTCTCTTTCCTTTTTTGTGAGCGGTATTTAATTCCTTTGCTCTAATATGTAATATTAGAACATATTACAAAGTAGCAAGAAAAATACGACATTGGTGTAAAAATAATCTACACCTCATGGAAAGAATGAAGAGCCAGAAATAGATTCTATTCTGTAGAAAATCTTACACAATAAAGGACTTCAAAATAAGGGTAAGGAAGGATGCTTTAACAAGCGGTGCT